TTTTTGTATTTTTAGTAGAGATGGGGTTTTACCACGTTGGCCATGCTGGTCTTGAACTCCTGAGCTCAGGTGATCCACCCGCCTCGGCCTCCCAAAGTGCTGGGATTACAGGCGTGAGCCACTGCGCCCGGCCAATTTTTTAAAATAAAAAATAAAATTAAGAAATAAATACAACATAGGAATATTCAAATGACTGAATTTGAATCAAGCCCCCTGCACGTAGCTGGCCCTGAGAGCCTGTGAGCTGTGGGGGCCGGTGCCCTAACACTTCCTGTCATCACAGTAGTTGTTATTGAAAGCACCAAGTGCCAGGCGTGGTGTGGTGGCTCACGTCTGTAATCCCAGCACTTTGGGAGGTCGAGGCGGGCAGATCACTTGAGCTCAAGAGTTCGCAACCAGCCTGGCCTACATGGTGAAACCCTGTCTCTACTAAAAATACAAAAATTAGCCAGATGTGGTTGCATGCGCCTGCAGTCCCAGCCACTCGGGAGGCTGAGTTACGAGAATCGCTTGAAGCTGGGAAGCAGAAGCTGCAGTGAGCTGAGATCACGCCACTGCACTCCAGCCTGGGTGACAGAGTGAGAGACTCCGTCTCAAAAAAATAAAAGCAAGCAAGCACTGAGCATGAATCCTGGCACACAGCAAGTGCTCAGTTAATACACCCTCTTCTTTCCCAGCCTCTTTGGAATTCAATGAACCTGGCTCTCATCCTGGCTCGGGGACCCTGGATACATCACTTTCCCCAGCCTTAGTTTACCCATCTGGAATATGGGGTCACTATGGGAGGTGTGAGGCTGAAGTCAAGCCCTTGGCGGGTGTACAGCACAGAGAATGCGGACAAGCTTGTGGCCAGCGTCCTCTGGGTTCAGGGCGTCTTCACCTTGGCAGGGATGGCAGAGCCCTCTTGCGCCCCGGCAGGTCGGCGGGGCAGGCCACCCCTTGGATTGTGACACCCACTCCTCTCACCTATGACCTCATCCCCAGAGCGGCCAGTGGGAACCCTGAGGGATCTGTGAGATCACTCATTCCATTCACAGACTCTTGTTGGGCAGCAGCCACCCGCTCACCTCCATCCCCAGGACTTAGAGGGACGCAGGGCGTTGGGAACAGAGGACACTCCAGGCGCTGACCCTGGGAGGCCAGGACCAGGGCCAAAGTCCCGTGGGCAAGAGGAGTCCTCAGAGGTCCTTCATTCAGCGGTTCCGGGAGGTCTGGGAAGCCCACGGCCTGGCTGGGGCAGGGTCAACGCCGCCAGGCCGCCATGGTCCTGTGCTGGCTGCTGCTTCTGGTGATGGCTCTGCCCCCAGGCACGACGGGCGTCAAGGACTGCGTCTTCTGTGAGCTCACCGACTCCATGCAGTGTCCTGGTACCTACATGCACTGTGGCGATGACGAGGACTGCTTCACAGGCCACGGGGTCGCCCCGGGCACTGGTCCGGTCATCAACAAAGGCTGCCTGCGAGCCACCAGCTGCGGCCTTGAGGAACCCGTCAGCTACAGGGGCGTCACCTACAGCCTCACCACCAACTGCTGCACCGGCCGCCTGTGTAACAGAGCCCCGAGCAGCCAGACAGTGGGGGCCACCACCAGCCTGGCACTGGGGCTGGGTATGCTGCTTCCTCCACGTTTGCTGTGACCAACAGGGAGGACAGGGCCTGGGACTGTTCTCCCAGATCCGCCACTCCCCATGTCCCCATGTCCTTCCCCCACTAAATGGCCAGAGAGGCCCTGGACAACCTCTTGCGGCCCTGGCTTCATCCCTTCTAAGGCTGTCCACCAGGAGCCCGGTGCTAGGGGAAGCATCCCCAGGCCTGACTGAGCGGCAGGGGAGCACGGCCCGTGGGTTTGATTGTATTACTCTGTTCCACTGGTTCTAAGACGCAGAGCTTCTCACATCTCAATCAGGATGCTTCTCTCCATTGGTAGCACTTTAGAGTCCATGAAATATGGTAAAAAATATATATATATCATAATAAATGACAGCTGATGTTCATGGAGCATTCTTTGTTTTCTTTTCTTTTTCTTTTCC